TCACTCTGCGGCTCACCCACAGTGGGACCCCAGCATTTATCCCCCTTGGACTTCGGCTTCTTTCTTTGCACTGAGGAATAATAATAGTACCTGGCTCACAAGATGTTATAGTGTTTTAGTGTTTATAGGAAGCTGTGCACTTGATCCTCACAACGACCCTGGGAAGAGGATCGAGTAAGTAGAGCCTTCCCAGTCCACAGATACTGATACTAATCACTAATCATTGTGTAAAGGTTTTCCGTTTGCAACAGGCCATAAAATATATTATCTTACTTTAATTCTAAGAAAACAAGGGCGGAATCTCTGGTTTTCATCGGATTCTCAAAGATATACGTGTCCCCCAAGGAGTTCAGAGGTAGCCATGTTACGCAGATGCACGGCCCCCAGGGCTGTCGGACTCAAGTAACAGCTGTCAACAAACGTTCACACGCACGATCTCATGCAATCATCTTCACGGCGACCTACGGGGAGGAATTACCGCCCCAATTCACAACCGCGGAGACACACAGAGGAGGGCGGCCACCGCCCGGGGTCGCCCGGCCTCCGTCCCCTTCCCCAGGCCCTCCTGAAGCCTCTCTCCAGGCGAGGCCCGGACGTCCTACTCAGCTCGGGCCCCCGAGTGAACCCAGGCAGCGCTGGCCGGCGACGCCGGACTCGGAGACGTACCTGACGCGTCCCAGAAGCCGGGGTCCAAGCGCTCCCCGAACCCCCAGCAAGGACTCTGTAGCCCAGAGTTACCTTGACCCACCCGCCTCCTGCCGCCTGCCCGCCACGCGCATGCGCTGCCCCGCCCGGCCTCTACCACCGAGGAAAGGGGTAACCGGCGCGGGGGTTCCCAGCGCCAGCCTGCGCCAATCCCCAGAAACTCCGTGAATCACCTCGGGATAGCAAACGGATTATACAAAGGCAGTGTCTTCTGGGGTCCTTTTCATGCCTCTAGGACCAGGACCTGCATTCACCCTCTCCACTGACACATTGGTCTGGGCCCCCGGCCCGGCTGTCACCATAGAAACGGCATCTCGCGGACAACGCGGCGGCTCACGAAGGTTCCATTGTTATGCTAAACGGGAAAGTGGAGACCGCGCCGGCGTTGCCTAGAGAACGCCTGGACTCAGAGTAGCAAAATGGGCCTCTCCCCAACTCCCCTCCTCATCCCCCAGCACAAGGCAAAGGGCACCCCTTGCTGTGAGTTTGGGGGCACCGGCTGTCGGGGGCCGACCCAGAACTTTGCGGGGTCCCCTGAGGGACCCGTGGCGGGACCGGCCCCGGGTTCGTCAAATTCCGCCGATGCTTTCAGGTAAGACGGACGGACAGACGCACCATGACCCATGAGCTGGCTCTATGCTGTTTATGATTTCCAGGAGGCTGATTAAACAAACGACAAGATTGGAGTGGGAAATGAGAGGCTCTTAAAAGTGGAAGCTTTTTGTTTGTCCATTTACAAGAAATTGGACAATGAATCACTTCAGGAAGATGGAGGTCATCAACCTCACCACCCTACCTATGATACCAGTGGATGAGCACCTGGCTGTCTCGCTTGTCGCACGGAATACAATGGTGAAGACTGTGAGGAAGGAGTTAGAGAACAATCCACCCTGTATCCTTCTGGTGATGTCACCTACAATCAGACCCTGAGTTTCCTTAGCAGACTAACCTCCCAGCATGCCTTATTGGCTCCATGCACCAGGTGAACCAAAAGATTGCTGACATAAATCTGCGTACCGAGCCGTCGGCCAACAGCCTGGTGAGTTACCTATGCTGGAGCTGAGACAAAGCCCTAATGCCCCCCTTTTTCTTGGTTTTTGAAGGCAATTGAGAGATTTGAGTTGGAGAAGAAGGCTTTAAGAGAGAAAACTCGCAGCAGTCCAGAAGACAAAGGCAAAAACCTTTCCCTCAGCCTTGATGCTCTTTTCATGGGGTTTGTTTTTTTAGTATCTAAAATGCAACTGAACTCATTTATCTCTTTCTCCATTTTTCTGCAGTCAAGAGACAAAGGAAATCTCAGTATTCCTGCAAAGGCTCCGAACTCAGACATGCCAGATCTTCTGTTATAAAAAGGGTAAGGGATCTACTGCTGTGTCTGTTTCTGACCCCCATTTTCATATTCTGCTCTTTTGCTTCAGAAAACAGCAGATAAAAATCTGCTGGCAGAGCTGTACCAGTATTCCAACTTCAACAGCTCCAAGCCAAACAAGCTTCCGAATGGCGTGGACTTCTGTGACATGGTGGGCAACGTGGTCCGGGCTGAGAGAGACTGCCTTAGTGGCAAGGTGAGGAAAAAGCAGTGCCTGCCCTGAGTTTGCAATAATAATACTGTGAATTTTTTTTTCCAAGCATTTCTGTTCAGGTAGAGAATTAGAGAAGTTTCTCTCTTCTTCTTCTCCAAGAGCCATCTGGCTGGATAGCTTTTGGTGGATATTTCATGAGAGGTACCAGGTAAATACAAATCTGCTTGTTTCTCTGCCTTGAGTAATTCCTTTTTCATTTCTATTCCTGGCAGCCAAACAAGGAGCTCCAGAATAATCTGTTTGACCGGATAGCCCAGCACTATGCCTTACTTTTGTTTCGTGTACCCAAGTCCCACTCTGAAGAGGCGCTCTTAAAAGTGAGCATCAGCCACTATCTAGAAAAAAAGTCAGAACGTTGCCTGAGCTCGGCTTGCTCCGCAGAGGCTGCCATCACTTCTCAGCAAAGCCGTGTACACCAGCTTCTGTTGCTGCTTTCCACAGTCCTGGTTCGACACGCACGAATTCAAGTCTGACATCTGTAACACAATGAGCCTGTGGATTTCAGGTGAGAGGTGACTTTTTTCCACCGGGGAAAGCGGCCCCATTCTCACTCTTGACTCCTCCCTTAGGCACCTATCCTAGCCCACAGAGCTATGACAGCTGGGACTACTCGGAACTAGACCCAGAGCGATTCCGCAGAGAAGAATTAATGTTGTACAGAAGAAGACTGACAAAGGGTAAGATAGCAGGTACAGCCTCCCGCCTTCTTTGCCACTGCCATAGGAATTAATAACAGCTTTTCCCCTTCTATAGGGAGAGAGTTTTCTTTGTTTGCTGGTAAGAGAGCCTTCTCCCAGAAGCCAGCCCAGAGCAGGAAATTCTACCACCCTCAGGTAAGTGGGGAGGCACGGACCAGGACCCCTTTCTCCCTCTCTTTCTCTCTCTTGTCTCCTGAAGTCTTCTAGTGCAAATTCACCCAGTGAAAAAACCTCTTCGGCCAAGCAGAACTCAGAAAAAAGCTTACGAATGCAGAATACTGCAAAAGGTATATTGACTACCAAAAAGGGAAATGTAGGCTGGTCATTTTCTTGCTAATGTCACATTGACAGAGCATCATTGTCAGACCCTGGTCTTGAAGAAACCTACGCAAGAAGTCAAGAGGATATCAGAAGCAAGAGAATGTGAGAATATGTTTCCTAAAAAGGTGAGCACATGATTGGAAATTTAATAGTAAAGTCCTTTATTTTTCCTTTTTCTTTCATCCTTAGTCGTGTGCTGCCTGCAAAAGCCCTGAGCTGACTTCAAACCTCTTCAACATTTATGGGAAGAGCCCTCTGATTGTGTACTTTCTCCAGAACTATGCCAGTCTGCAGCAGCACGGCAAGAATGTGTTGATAGTCAGAAGGGAAAAGACCACGAGCACCCCATATCCTTGTCACTGTGGGCAGGGTGCGCACTAGTACGGGGATTTCCTTGACAGCGGAAGCCACTGACTGCACCCCAACGTATACTGATGTCATCAGCGAGACCCTGTGCAGCATGAAGAAGCGGAAAGACAACCTCAATCAGTTGTACCAGCATCATTGGACTGAATGGAATTATTTTGACAAGCATCTAAAGGAGCTGCAAGACAACTTCTCCAGGTATGGAAGGGGCTTTGGGGAATGCCGTTGTTTTTTTCCATATGTCTCTGTGTTTTCCTCCCAGGGAAATGAAGAATATTGATCCAAAAGCAGCAGATACAAAAAAGGCAAACCACATGTTCATCCCACCTTCAGCCGTCAATGAGGAATCACCTGACAAGAAAACTAAGGGAAGTCTCCAAAGAGAAATTGAGTTTAAGGGTTGTTCGAACAAAAACCATGGGAAAGGTAGAAGTGTGAACATGTAAGAATAATAATTATTTTATTTTATTTTATTTTTTGTTTTTGTTCGTTTGTTTCCCCCACAGGAGGGGAAAGGAGGAGAGGGAAAGAGAAGAGAAACAGAAGTTGAACATTTCTTTCCACTCACTTCCAAGCCCTGAGGAGCTCCACAACCTAGAACCAGGAAGCGCCTACAGAATCCGTGATATTTCTGCTACGAGGTGGAGTGGAACAAGAAAATAAGAAAATTGTGGCCAAAGACAGAAATAGGAATCATGATTTCTCCATAGGGGAAGGATTCCGTTGTAGTTTTTCCTAGGCTGAGTGAAAAGCAGGAGTAGAGAGTTGGTGCTTGGGTCACTACATTTATTCATAGATTTACTCTTTCAGTATTTTATTACGTGCATGCTGGTAAGTATGTTACAAATATGACCTCATACAAAGGTAAAACTTTCATACCAGCCGTATGAAGTAGGGATTATCCACTGCATTTTACGCAGCAGCAAGCCCAGGTTTAGAAAGGTTTCCGAAGTTCTCTGCTGTAGACACTGGGTAATTAACAGTAGATAAGACACAGTCCCTGTTCTCAAGGGAGTCACCATCTGGTAGAGGGAAGACAGATGTATCAACACATTAAATGCTGTAAGTATTGGACAGAGGAAAAAGAGAAAAGTGTTGTGAGGGAAAAGGAAAATGGGCCTAGAGGAGTGCAATTTTTTGTAACAAGCTTTGTGGAACTATTAATTTGATAATTTGATAGGCGCTTCTATTATGCTGCCTCTGAACCTTTGCCTCCTGCTCCTCTAACCACTGGGATTGCCAGCCTATTTCCAATATGCCCTCTTTCTGCCTGGCAAACATCTTGTCTTTTCTAAACTCAGCCCAGGGACATGACATCTGTAATGTGTTTCTGTGTGACTCCCAGGCTTCTGCCTTCTTAACCTCTCACCTTCCAGCTCATTTGAGTGAATCTTTGTCCAAGAATTGAGAGAAACTTTATAGGTAAAGCATGCACATGTTGTCTGATTTAATCTAAAATAGAAATAAGAAAACAAAAAATAATACTGCAACTAGGGACACATTTAGTCACTCCCAGTTCATGAGACAAGGAATAGTAAAGTTCATTCCTACCATAGCAAAAGTCAGGATTTAAATGTAAATTAATTTTTTTAATTAAAAAATTTTAAATTAGGCCAGGCGTGGTGGCTCACACCTGTAATCCCAGCACTTTGGGAGGCTGAAGTGGGCAGATCACGAGGTCAGGAGTTCGAGACCATCCTGGCCAACATGGTGAAACCCCATCTCTACTAAAAATACAAAAATTAGCTGGATGTTGTGGCGGGCACCTGTAATCCCAGCTACTCGGGAGGCTGAGGCAGAAGAATCGTTGGAACCCAGGTGGCGGAGGTTGCAGTGAGCCAAGACCATGCTATTGCACTCCAGCCTGGGCAACAAGAGCGAAACTCTGTCTCAAAAAAAAATTTTTTTTAATTAATTTTAACTAAATTAAATTTTTTAGAGGCAGACTCTCAGTCTGTTGTCCAGGCTGGAATGCAGTGGCGCAGTCATAGCTCACTGCAACCTCAAATTCCTGGGCTGAAGCAATCCTCCCACCTCAGCCTCCCAAGTAGCTAGGACTACAGGTATGCCACCATGTCTGGCTAATTTTTAAAGAAATTTTTTTGTAGAGATGGGATCTCACTGTGTTGCCCAGGCTGGTCTCGAACTCCTGGCTTCAAGTAATCCTCCTGCCTTGTCCTTCCAAAGCACTGGGATTCTAAGTGTGAGCCACCACACCTGGCCTGGAGTATCTAATATTGTATAACATAATAATAGTAATCATAGGTGATGTCATTTATTGAGTACTTAGTATGTGCTGAGTGCTCTGCTAAGTCTGGTTTAGACATTATCTCAGTTAACCTTCCTGGTGTCCCCCAAGATGGATATTGTTACCTCCATTTTCTCCTAGGAAGAAACGGACTTGGGGGGGATGATTAGGTATTTGCTAGATGTCTATTCTGTACCATCCCTGCACTAGGCCCTGTGAATACAGAGATAAATAAAGACACAGTCCCTGACCTTATGGGGCTCACAATCTGGAAAAAAGAGAAGGATGTGTAAACCAATAAATGCATTAATGCTCCGATAGAAAGCTGCGTGGAATCTGAGAAAAACCAAGGCAGATGAAGCCAGTGTGCCAGCAGCCCTTTGGGACAGAAGATATTTCACTGAGGGGCACAGGCACAGGGGTTGGTTTGCCAAAGGACCAGCAGCTGGGCTGAAGGGCATAGGTTTTATCATTTGAGCTTCAAGGCACAAGGCAGTGACCTGGTCTGTGCTAGAACAGTTCACCTGTCACAGCCAAGAGGAAAGAAATGGTGCAGATGGCTGTTTGCCCAAACCAAGCAGCAGATAAGCAGATCTTGGGAAATGTAGCTCATCCCTCAGACACACATCTTTACTTGAATCCTGAGTAGAACTCTAGGTGACCCCCTTGGAGGCTATTACTCATGTAAAAGGGGATGAAGGAAAGGTAAGAGAGAAGGAGCTTAGGCTTTGGCATGAGAAAATTTGGGCCTTTGAATCCCTGCCCTGCTTCACCATATGGATGTGTGACTCAGCATAGTAGCTGTGCATCTTGACCTTTCTGAACGTGCTTTCTTGACTGCAGAAAGGGAATGCCTGCCTAGGAGGGTTGTTGTGAGGATTAGATGAGATAATTTGTGCAAAGTTCTTGGCACAGTACTTTTCACTTTGTAATTGCCACAAGCTGTTATTGTTGTTATTGCTGTTATAAAGTGTACTCTTCTTGGCCGGGTGCAGTGGCTCATGCCTGTAATCCCAGCACTTTGGGAGGCCAAGGCAGGTGGATCGCCTGAGGTCAGGAGTTTGAGACCAGCCTGGCCAACGTGGCGAAACTCCATCTCTACTAAAAATACAAAAAAATTAGCCGGGCACAATGGCAGGTGCCTGTAACCTCAGCTACTCAGGAGGCTGAGGCAGGAGAATCACTTGAACCCGGGAGGTGGAGGATGCAGTGAGCTGAGATTGCACCATTGCACTCCAGCCTGGGTAACAAGAGTGAAACTCCATCTCAAAAAAAAAAAAAAAAAAGTATAGTCTTCTGAAACCAGAACGTGTGAGCACCTGCCGAGTACAAGGCACCATGTGGGGCAGATAAGCAGAACACTCTCTCACCTTCCCTTTACTACCCCAGCCACTGTCAACTCTTCATTTGCAGTTTCTCTAGGAACCACACTTTCCTATTTCTGGATCTTTTGTCTGTTGCTGCTTCTGGACCTGAAAATGCCTTCTCCTCCCTCCTCTTTGTTAACTGCCAACATCACTAATTCCTGCTCTTCCTCCAGGACCCCGCTTAGACGTCCCTCATCTTGGGAGCCTTCCCTAATATACCAGGAGCAAGGTAGGCACAAGTGCTCCACTGCATTATGCTCCAACAGCATTCTGTGCCATCCCATTATGGCAGCAGTTACCATAGTAGATTGGAATTGCCTGTCTACCTATCCACCGCTACTATTAGCCCCCATACAGCAAGAAGGTCTCCTTATTTTCTAAGCCCAGGACAAACTGCATTTCTGTCTGTCAGGACCATTTGTTGCACAGTCCAAGATCATCCCTGCATGGACCCTTTCCAGAAATGACTGAGGACTCAGAGTTGTAGCCTCTCAGGATGTTAAATATGAAGAAACCTGTCTCTGCCCTTTGTAAACATTAGAAGGGAAAATTATGGGGAAGAATTATTTGCCCTTTATAAGGGAAGCGGGGTAGAGCATCAAAGGGAACTAACATTTAAAAAGCATTTGCTGTAATGTGGGATAAAGCAAATGAGTAATTGTATGATATTCTAATTCTGTCATTCCCAGTGTTGCTGAAAACCCATACTCTCAGCATGGAAGAAGATAAATTCAGATGTTAAACTAGAAGAGATGAAGTTAAAATCCTATAGTCCTGATTTTGAATTGCTTATGAATTGATGATGAAATGTATGTTTTAGAACATACAGTTTCCTGAAGAACAGGAGGGATAGCTGGAGAGGGGATAGGAGGGAAGCTGGAAGGGGTTACAAAGAGGCCCAAATAAACTTTTGGGGGTGACAGATATGTCTACTATCTTGATTGTGGTGAATGGCTCATGGGTGTATACACACCTAAATACACTTTAAATGTGTGCAGTTTCTCATATGTCAATTATACTTCGATAAAGCTTTGTTAAAAAACGAACAGGCCAGGCATGGTGGCTCACACCTGTAATCCCAGCACTTTGGAAGGCCAAGGCAAGAGGATTGCTTGAGGCCAGGAGTTTGAGACCAAACAGGACAACATAGTGAGACCTTGCCTCTACAAAAACATAAAAAATTAGTCCGATGTGGTAGTGCATACCTATAGTCCTAGCTACTAGGGAGGCTGAGGTGGGAGGATCGCTTGAGCCTGGGAGCTTAAGGCTGCCATGAGCTGTGATTGTGCTACTAGACTCAGCCTGGATGATAGAGCAAGACTGTGTCTGGGAAAAAAAAAAAAAAAAACCTGAGCCAGGTGCGGTGGCTAACGCCTGTAATCTCAGCACTTTGGGAGGCCGAGGCGGGTGGATTGCCTGAGACCAGTAGTTTGAGACCAGCCTGACCAACATGGCGAAATCCTGTCTCTACTCAAAATGCAAAATTAGCCGGGTGTGGTGGCAGCTGCCTGTAGTCCCGGGTACTCGCAAGGCTGAGGCAGGAGAATTGCTTGAACCCAGGAAGCGGAGGTTACAGTGAGCCAAGATCATGCCACTGCACTCCAGCCTGGACAACACAGTGAGACTCTGTCTCAAAAATATGTGTATATATTTCCTAAAACTCTGTCCACTGAAATGACCTAGAAATAAAGACTGACCCGGCAGCAGTGACCCAGACTGTGGTCTTGAAATACTATTTGCCCTAAAAGGATCTAGGGATCCTTGAAGAAATGATCAGTTCCAGGTCTAGGGCAGGAAAATCATGAGACCTGAAACATCTTATCACACTTAACACCAAGGAAGCTATCAAAGACAAGGATCCTGTCAGAAAGACTTGGGAGCAAACTTAGAGACAATCCCATTAGCTAAAAGAGAGGACCATTTGGGCATTAATAATAATTGCCATATTTGAAGCACGTCAAACGTGTTCTCACCTGTAAGTTCATATTGTGACTTTTAAAAAACGGATTGGTGTCTGGACGCGGTGGCTCACGCCTGTAATCCCAGCACTTTGGGAGGCCGAGGTGGGCAGATCACCTGAGGTCAGGAGTTTGAGACCAGCCTGGCCAACAAGGCAAAATCCCGTCTCTACTAAAAATACAAAAATCAGCCAGGCGTGGTGGTGCATGCCTGGAATCCTAGCTATTCGGGAGGCCGAGACACAAGAATCACTTGAACTTGGGAGGCGGAGGTTACAGTGAGCTGAGATCGCACCACTGCACTCCAGCCTAGGTGATGGAGTGAGACTGTCTCAAAGATAAAAAAGGAAAGGGGAAAGGAGGAAACTAATTGGATACTAGGAAACTTCCTCATTATTTTGAAAATTGGTAAGTAAATGAATAAGCATTTATCATGCCATTCCCATATGAACTGTATTACCAGGTAACCAAATAGTAGTGGAACAGAAACTTGTCTTTAGAAACAATCCACCTAATAAATTCAGAAATAATGATAGACTTAAAATATCACCATTTTGAAACCCCTAATGAATTAATGGATCTAGGTTGATTATCCATGGCTGCTTACATCACAAAAGACAAACAGCTATTAAATGCCTTTTGATACTAGACCATAAGACCACCTATCAAATAGTCTTACAAATAAGTAAACTTGAATGTGATCTGAACTCTAGATCCAACCACCATAACAGGAAATACAGAGGATGGGGACATCATGGCAAATGGTAAATGACACCTAGGGGATGCAATCAGCAAAATCCAGGCCATGGAAAACTCCAGGGCAAATGACTTCATTTTTTTCAACAAATAAGTTTCAAGGGAAAAAGAGAGGGGGAATATATAGATTAAAAGAGACTTAAAAGAGGACATCGGTTGCCGAGCATGGTGGCCCATGCCTGTAATCCCAGCACTTTAGGAGGCCAAGGTGGAAGAACCCCTAGAGCCCAGGAGGTGAGACCAAACCGGGTAACATAGTGAGACCTTGTCTCTACAAAAAAAGTAAAAATTAGCAGAGCAAGGTGGCATACGCCTGTAGTCCTAGCTACTTGGGAGGCTGACGTGGGAGAATTGCTTAAGCCTGGGAGTTGGAGGGTGCAGTGAGCTATGATCATGCCACTGCACACTCCAGCCTAGGTGACAGAATGAGACCACATCTCTAAAAAGAAAAAAAAAAGACATCAATCAATTACAACATGTGGACATTATTTGGATCCCATTGAAACAAAATGTGGCATTTATGAGACAAATGGATATCTGAATCTTAAATATTTTATATATAAAATTATTCTAGGCGTGATAATAGCATTATGGTTATATTTTTTAAAGAGTTATCACATTTTAGAGATATATACTGAAATATTCACAGATGGAATTACAAGATTTATGGAATTTGTACTCAAATAATATGGGAGAGAGAAAGTGGATGGAGGTATAGGTGAAACAAGATTGACCATGTGTTGAAAATTGTTGAAGATGGGTGATGGGAATATTATACTGTTTTACTTTTGTGCATATTTGATTTTAGCCATAATTTTTAAAATTAAAGGCATCTACCATGGACACTTCTAAGCATATTTTACACACTTTCATTGTGGTCTCACTAAAGCCCTGTGAATGAGGTACAATTTCCCCCATTTTCAAATTGAGGCTCTTCTTGTTTAAAGCACCATTACTCCTGGCTTGGGACTTCTGTTATACAATATTCTCCTAGCATTCTCTTTGCCCTTTCTCTTGCCCCTCCAATCAGTTCTCCACACAGGAGCCCACATACTTCATGTGTATTAACCCATTTAATTCTCACAACTCAGCGCCGATATTATTCTTGGTTTTCAGATACCGAAACTCAGGCACAGAGAGGTTAAATAATTTTCCCAAGACCACACAGCTAGTGAATGGCTGAAGTGTGCTCTATGTCTGGCTTAGTTGCTGCTCCTATGTGTACTTATGACAGGAAAATAAAGTCAAGATATGAATATACAAGCCTGCCATATAGTGGTTTAGCATGTCAGTTAAGAGCATGGTCACTGGAGCCAGACTGTGAGCCTCAGGCAAGTTACTTAACCTCCTGGTGCCCCAGTTCCATCGTGTAAATAGGGGTGATAATTGTTGTGCCTCATGGTGTCTGTGTGAGGAGTGGATGCATGAATCTGTGGGAGGCACTTAGAACAGTGCCTGACACATGGTAAGTGCAGCATGTACTGGCTATCATGATCATTATTGGGTGTTCAACAAATACTCGTTCCTTTTGGCCTCTCTCCTTTAATTTTGAAATTAAAATCCTCCACCAGAACCACTTGCAGTTCCCCAAATAAGCCTCTGTGTTCCTTCTGCCTTTCCCGCCCTGCCCGATTGACAAATCCTCACTGATCCAGCCCCAAGCTAAGGGCCACCATCCCCGCAACCCCAGAGAGAGCCTCTGCTTGGTTCCCAGCTGCATGTCTAATCCCTCTCATCCTGCCTTGTGTGGTGATTATCTCTTTCTGCATTGTCTTCTCTACTAGACTCATGGCTCCTTGAGGGCAGGTACCTACCTGTCTTTATATCCAGCAGAGACGTGGAATTGAGCAGTGTTGAATAAATGCTAGTAAAATAAACTGTCATAGCAAGCCTCTCTTGGACACCTATGTGCTGAAGTTAAAAAGTTTTTCAAATTTGGACTGAAAAAATGAGAAAGCCCAAAATGACTATTAAATATACATGTATGTGTGTGTATACATACACACAGTCATGCACCACGTAACGATGTTTCAGTCAGCAGCTGACTGAATATATGACGGTGGTCCCATAAGATTATAATGGAACTAAACAATTCCTATCACCTAGCGACTCTTAGCCTTCGTAATGTCATAGCGTAACGCATTAGTCACGTGTTTGTGGTGATGTTGGTGTGAACAAATGTACTGTGTTGCCTGCCAGTCATATAAAATATAGTACACAATACTGGGGTAATGGTAATAAATGACTGTTACTGGTTTATGTTTTATTTATTTCATTATTTAATTTTCAGT